TATCTTGGTTTGGCAGATAAATTATATTTGGTCATTCTCCACATAGTATATGCCTGGCAATAAATGAATGAATGAGCACCAGCATCTGAGCACTTATTACCATACAATATATACATGTATAGTAATACTTTTTAAAAAAGTTGTATATGATGATGTGCTGCTTTTTTGCTTAGCTTCATTAGAACTGGCCAGCTCCTTTTTCTCACTTGCCAAGCATGGGGAGTTGGTTTGGAGTTGGTGTTTCATCTTTTCCAGTTACAGTGTGAAAGTAGCCCACCAGCCCACGCTCTTATTCCTAAAGACCGCAGTGACTCCACGGACTTAAGTTCTCATTGCTTCCAGTTTCCTTGGGCAACGCAGCACGCAATTTTGGACGCGCTGCGTGGTTTCAGAGTCGGCTGTAACTTTTCTCACTTTATAATCATCAGGAAAAGTTCCTGATGCCAGTCTTCCAAACGCTCAATGAAATAAAAACCAGATAGCACCGCAGAGGAGGCTGAGATGCAACGACAAAAGCTGTCGTAATTATTAATAATACCTAACCCTGGATCACTCCCCTGATAGATCTGTATCTTTGCAGCAGGCGCAATTCAGTTTGGATTCACCCAAAACAAAAATGGTCTCCGTCGGAGTCAACGCCCTTTCCTGTGCGGACCAATCAGAATCTCAAACACAGGGCACGGGGCCCACACTTCCGTCCGGTCTGCCTGGTCTCTCTAACCGCGCCAGTGTGCCTCCGACTCGGAACGGCTTCCGCGGCCGGGGCAGCGAGGGCCGGGGGCGGCGGGCGGGATGAGTGCGGTGTGCGGTGGAGCGGCGCGGATGCTGCGGACGCCGGGACGCCACGGCTACGCCGCCGAGTTCTCCCCGTACCTGCCGGGCCGCCTGGCCTGCGCCACCGCGCAGCACTACGGCATCGCGGGTGAGGCGGCGCCGCGCAGCTGGGGCCGGGGGGCGGAGGCGGAGGCGGGGGCCAGCCGGGCTCCAGTTCCTCGCGCTCGAGGGAAAGCCCCTCTGAGCGTAGACGGTTCCGCGGGTCCACGCCAGGGGGCAGAAGAGGCGCTGGTCGGCGCTTCTCCTTTCTTTGCCGAGTGCGAGGAGTTGGTCTGAAGCAGGAGTCGATCTTCCAGTTGTGTGCAAGTGCATATACGTGTAGCCTAGTAGCCCGTGTCCTTGTTCCTTGAGACCGCGCTGCCTCCGCCACGTGTCACACGCCCAGGCACACGTCCCCGTAGGGAGAGCCGGGGGAGCCTGCGCGGTCCCTTGGATCGGTCCGCTCGGCACAGCAGTACGGGGAAGACGGTCTGAGCCAGAACCGACCCAGGGCTCGCGAGTTGGCCCACAATTCCCAGTCTGCATTCGAGCACTGAGCTGCGACCTGCGGGCTGGCCTTCCTAAGGACGATGCTCCTGAATGGACGCCTGGAGTCCCACGGGTGACACCATGAAATATATCAAGTTCAGTTCTTACCTGTAGTTGTCTAACGAGGAATGCACACATTCGCAAGTAGGTGTTACAGACTCCAGTTAATTGTCTCCAAAGGGATGACCTTGATTTTTTTTCTCTTTAGGCTGTGGAACCCTACTAATATTGGATCCAGATGAAGCTGGGCTAAGGCTTTTTAGAAGGTAAGGGGGCTGAAATTATTAAAGGTATATATATTTTTTTGTTGTTTGTTTTTTCCTAGTGTAGCTTTGACTGGAATGATGGTTTGTTTGATGTGACTTGGAGTGAGAACAACGAACATGTCCTCATCACCTGTAGTGGCGATGGCTCGCTGCAGCTCTGGGACACTGCCAAAGCTGCAGGGCCACTGCAAGTCTATAAAGAACACGCTCAGGAGGTAGGAGGGAAATCTTTCTGGGCTGATTATTTTTTGCTTTCTAAACACTTTTCAATGTTTTTAGGTGTATAGTGTTGATTGGAGCCAAACCAGAGGTGAACAGCTTGTGGTGTCTGGCTCATGGGATCAAACTGTCAAATTGGTATGTTAGCATTATTGTATTCAAAAACGAATCTCAAGTAATTGATCTATTCATTTATTTGTAGTGGGATCCAACTGTTGGAAAGTCTCTGTGCACCTTTAGAGGCCATGAAAGTATTATTTATAGCACAATCTGGTCTCCCCACATCCCTGGTTGTTTTGCTTCAGCCTCAGGTAAATTATTCTGTATTTACCAAAAGCCTTACATGGGAAATGATCAAGTCTTCCTTTTTACTAGGTGATCAGACTCTGAGAATATGGGATGTGAAGGCAGCAGGAGTAAGAATCGTGATTCCTGCACATCAGGCAGAAATCTTGAGTTGTGACTGGTGTAAATACAATGAGGTATAGTGTATGGCTCTATCCTATGCTGCTGTTCACAGTTTATGTTTCTCTGAATTGTTTTTAGAATTTGCTGGTGACCGGGGCGGTTGACTGTAGTTTGAGAGGCTGGGACTTAAGGAATGTACGACAACCAGTGTTTGAACTTCTTGGTCATACCTATGCTATTAGGAGGGTGAAAGTAAGTTTTCATCTTTTCTTTTATATGTAGAAAAAGGGTTTTTTTTTTCTTTTTTTTTTTGTAGTTTTCACCATTTCATGCTTCTGTGCTGGCCTCTTGCTCGTATGATTTTACTGTAAGGTACAGTGGTTTTTAATACATTTCATTGTGAATTTAAATTATTCCCTTTTATTTATCTTCACAGATTCTGGAACTTTTCAAAGCCTGACTCTCTTCTTGAAACAGTGGAGCATCATACAGAGTTTACTTGTGGTTTAGACTTCAGTCTTCAGAGCCCCACTCAGGTAACGGATACAATCTCATGATATTCTCTTCTACGTTTCTTCTTACTTCATTTTTGTTTTCTAGGTGGCTGACTGTTCTTGGGATGAAACAATAAAGATCTATGACCCTGCTTGTCTTACTATTCCTGCTTGAGATACACTACTTTGGTCAGAAACAGAGGATGTTGGCTGAAGAACTGCCTAACAGCAAATAAATTAACTATGGAAAACATAGACATTATGCTTTTATATGCTATTCAGATTTCAAATCTTTCCAATTTACCCTGGAATCAGTTTTGAGGGAGCTGATAAAGACTTTAGCTGACTCGTTAAGCCTGATACATAAGCCATATTTAAAATTCTAAGAAATAATTAATGTTATGATATATCTTGTAGTATCTATTAAAATGTCTCTGGGTCATAAAATGGATTAAAATATGGGAGATCAGTAGGTTATACTTATATAGATAGTGATATATTTCATTTTTAATTTGTCATTTTTGATGTAAAATATAATCACTGCTGTGATAAATAAACTATCTATTGATCATTTATCATTTTATAACTTCCCCCAAAAGACTGCTCTTTCTAATA